CAAGGAAATTCACAGTATGGATGGCAGAAGGGAAAAATCCCTCTTCCACCCCACATTCCTTGTCCCTAGAAGTAACTCATCAACAATTTCTTGCCTACCTTTCCAACAGTTTTACCTATATTTGGGTTTATCCTTAAAAAACAAATAAATGAGAAAACACTTACCAGTTCGTTTCTACAAACTTCAGTAACTTGTATATTTCACTAAATCTACTGAGAATTCAATCCTTAATAATCCCATACAATTCTACCTCATTATTTTTCTCTCTCATTTTCTTGCTGTTTTATTAAATGGCAATGCAGTGGGCTTACGCAGTGGAAGGTCTGTATTGACGGCTGCTGGGAAACAACTCAGTAGTGTGTGAGACTGCCCGCTCCCCTAAACCGCACGTGCCCGGTGTTTCAGGTTTGCATTTCTTTATGCAAACAGGTCGTGATGTTTCCTTCGCAGGTCGGCCAGCCGTTTGGATTTTCTTGCGAATTGCCAGTTTTATCCCTTTTGCCCATTTTTCTGTCTTGGTTTGGTCTTTATCTCGTTGGTTTCCAAGAGCTCTTCATTTATTAAGGAAATTAGCTCGATGTCTTTCATGTGTCCCAGGCGGAAAAGTCTTGTCTTCCCTGCAGGTCTTTAGACGTTAATGTATGTGTTTTTGCGGCCAGGATTTTCATTTTTTTCATTTAGACAGATGTGTACATTTGTCCCTTTATTCTTCAGCGGTTTTACATTTGAGCATCTCAGTGGGGTTTCCTCCATTTCGACCCCCATTTCTTTGGGGGCTGCACCCCCACCACCCAACCCACCCCCCTTTTCCAGACCTGGCTTTGGGGTCCCTCACGGCCACTCCCTGACGTCAGCCCCCAGCCTTCGCGCCAAACTGTTGCTGTGGCAACCGCAGCCTGATTGGCACGTCACAGGGCTGTGGTGAGGGGGCCCGGAGAGGGCGGTGAGGCTGCTGATTGGCTAGCACAGAAGCCCCGCCTCTGCGGAGAAGCCCTGACAAGGAGGCGTCGAGCTGCACCTCGGTGCAGAAGTCTGGGCAGCTGCGGGAGGAGAGGTTTGGGAGGCGCGGGAGATGTCCACCCTGGGCTGGTGGCGCCGCCGGGCGCCGGGCGCCATGAGGGTGCGCTAGGCGGCTGTTCGTGCCCGAGGCTGCGCAGCACTGAGGTGAGGTGAGTGCGCCTTCGGCCGCCCCGCGCGCCTCCTTGGCGTCTCACATTTTCTTTTCCTCTACAGCTTTGCCTTCTTGATCTTCCGTCCTTCTTGGAGACGACTGGCGAGAGGAAGAGGGACTAGGTCCAAACGCTAGGTGGCTGGGTCCAGGTGAGTTGAATTTCCTCCTCACAGTGCCACATTCTGTGTATTTCTTCCTTTAAAACTTCTGCAGATACCTGTGTTTTGACTCTGTTCCTGTGGATAGCTGCTTGGTCTGAAGTTCCAGAAAGGATCCTGTTCCCAGACAGGTGATTACATATCTGAGGGTATCTTGTTGCCTGGGACATGTGTATATCTCCTTACGATCCACAGGTCCCTGAGTACTGACGGTCACAGGCTGCCGCGTCTTTCCTGTTGACTCATGTTTGGTTCCTCCAGTGAAAATTTTACTTAGAGAAATGCTGCCTCCAAAGCACTTGTCTGCCACCAAACCTAAGAAGTCCTGGGCCCCAAATCTGTATGAGCTAGACAGTGACTTGACTAAGGAGCCGGATGTCATCATAGGAGAAGGTCCAACTGACTCTGAGTTTTTTCATCAGAGGTTTCGGAACCTAATCTATGTGGAATTTGTTGGGCCTCGGAAGACCCTGATCAAACTCCGAAACCTCTGCCTCGATTGGTTGCAGCCGGAGACCCGCACCAAGGAGGAGATCATCGAGCTCTTGGTCCTTGAGCAGTACCTGACCATCATCCCTGAAAAGCTCAAGCCTTGGGTGCGAGCAAAAAAGCCGGAGAACTGTGAGAAGCTCGTCACTCTGCTGGAGAATTACAAGGAGATGTACCAACCAGAAGGTGAGAGTCTCCACGGGGTGTTGGTGGTCAGTAGATAGTAACTTGGCGACCGGTGTCCTCTTAGACGACAACAACAGTGACGTGACCAGCGACGACGACATGACCCGGAACAGAAGAGAGTCCTCACCACCTCACTCAGTCCATTCTTTCAGTGGTGAGTACCCATCCCCACTGGTCACCCATGGGTTGTTAACCACTGGAATGTCTCACCTGCTTAGGTGACCGGGACTGGGACCGGAGGGGCAGAAGCAGAGACATGGAGCCACGAGACCGCTGGTCCCACACCAGGAACCCAAGAAGCAGTGAGTCTTAACCACTTTCTTTCCCAGTAGGACTGCTTCTTGTTGATGCCTTTTTTCTTCCCAGGGATGCCTCCGCGGGATCTTTCCCTTCCTGTGGTGGCGAAAACAAGCTTTGAAATGGACAGAGAGGACGACAGGGACTCCAGGGCTTATGAGTCCCGATCTCAGGTATGCTCAGGTTTCCTCTCTTTCTAGAAAGGCTCCATTGAGAGGTCTGTGTTTGCTGTTTTAGGATGCTGAATCATACCAAAATGTGGTGGACCTCGCTGAGGACAGGAAACCTCACAACACAATCCAGGACAACATGGAAAACTACAGGAAGCTGCTCTCCCTCGGTAAGCAGCTGCTTCTCTCAGTCACTCCCAGTAATTTGAGGCATCATATTGTCCTTGTGACCAGGAGTGCAGCTTGCTGAAGACGATGGCCACTCCCACATGACGCAGGGCCACTCATCAAGATCCAAGAGAAGTGCCTACCCAAGCACCAGTCGAGGTAAGCAGGAGGCACATCCCACAGAGGAGCCAAGGGAGTATTTACATTTGGGGTTTCTTTCCAGGTCTAAAAACTATGCCTGAAGCCAAAAAATCAACCCACCGGCGGGGGATTTGTGAAGATGAATCTTCCCACGGAGTGATAATGGAAAAATTCATCAAGGATGTGTCACGCAGTTCCAAATCGGGAAGAGCAAGGGAGTCAAGCGACCGGTCACAGAGATTCCCCAGAATGTCAGATGATAACTGGAAGGACATTTCATTGAACAAGAGGGAGTCAGTGATCCAGCAGCGGGTTTATGAAGGGAATGCATTTAGGGGAGGCTTTAGGTTTAATTCAACCCTTGTTTCCAGAAAGAGAGTTCTTGAAAGAAAGAGGCGCTATCATTTTGACACAGATGGGAAGGGCTCGATTCACGATCAAAAAGGCTGTCCCAGGAAGAAGCCCTTTGAATGTGGTAGTGAGATGAGAAAAGCCATGAGCGTGAGCAGCCTGAGCAGCCTCAGCTCCCCCTCCTTTACCGAGTCACAGCCAATTGATTTTGGGGCAATGCCATATGTATGTGATGAGTGTGGGAGGTCGTTCAGTGTCATCTCAGAATTTGTTGAGCACCAGATCATGCATACTAGAGAGAACCTCTATGAGTATGGTGAGTCCTTTATCCACAGTGTGGCTGTCAGTGAAGTTCAGAAAAGTCAGGTTGGAGGGAAACGTTTTGAATGTAAGGACTGTGGAGAGACCTTCAATAAGAGTGCCGCCTTGGCTGAACATCGGAAGATTCATGCTAGAGGTTATCTTGTGGAATGTAAGAATCAGGAATGTGAGGAAGCCTTCATGCCTAGCCCCACCTTTAGTGAGCTTCAGAAAATATATGGCAAAGACAAATTCTACGAGTGCAGGGTGTGTAAGGAAACCTTCCTTCATAGTTCTGCCCTGATTGAGCACCAGAAAATCCACTTTGGGGATGACAAAGATAATGAGCGTGAACATGAACGTGAACGTGAACGTGAGCGCGGGGAAACCTTTAGGCCCAGCCCAGCCCTTAATGAGTTTCAGAAAATGTATGGTAAAGAGAAAATGTACGAATGTAAGGTGTGTGGGGAGACTTTCCTTCATAGCTCATCCCTGAAAGAACATCAGAAAATCCATACTAGAGGGAACCCATTTGAAAACAAGGGTAAAGTGTGTGAGGAAACCTTTATTCCTGGTCAGTCCCTTAAAAGGCGTCAGAAAACTTACAATAAGGAGAAGCTCTGTGACTTTACAGATGGCCGGGATGCCTTCATGCAAAGCTCAGAGCTCAGTGAGCATCAGAAAATTCATTCTCGAAAGAACCTCTTTGAAGGCAGAGGGTATGAGAAATCTGTCATTCATAGTGGGCCATTCACTGAATCTCAGAAGAGTCATACTATAACAAGACCTCTTGAAAGTGATGAGGACGAAAAGGCGTTCACCATTAGCTCTAACCCCTATGAAAACCAGAAGATTCCCACTAAGGAAAATGTCTATGAGGCAAAATCATATGAGAGGTCTGTTATTCATAGCTTAGCCTCTGTGGAAGCTCAGAAAAGTCACAGTGTAGCAGGGCCCAGTAAACCAAAAGTAATGGCAGAGTCTACCATTCAGAGCTTCGATGCTATCAACCATCAGAGAGTTCGTGCTGGAGGGAACACCTCTGAAGGAAGGGAATACAGTAGGTCTGTTATCCATAGCTTAGTGGCTTCCAAACCTCCAAGAAGTCACAATGGAAATGAATTGGTGGAATCTAATGAGAAGGGAGAATCCTCCATTTATATCTCAGACCTTAATGATAAGCGACAGAAGATTCCTGCCAGAGAGAACCCTTGTGAAGGGGGCAGTAAGAATCGCAACTATGAAGACTCTGTCATACAGAGTGTATTCCGTGCCAAACCTCAGAAAAGTGTTCCTGGAGAGGGATCTGGTGAGTTTAAGAAGGATGGCGAATTCTCTGTTCCCAGCTCAAATGTCCGTGAATACCAGAAGGCTCGTGCTAAAAAGAAATACATTGAGCATAGGAGCAATGAGACCTCTGTAATTCACTCTCTGCCTTTTGGTGAACAAACATTTCGCCCTCGAGGGATGCTCTATGAATGTCAGGAGTGTGGGGAGTGCTTTGCTCATAGCTCTGACCTCACTGAGCACCAGAAGATTCATGATAGGGAGAAGCCCTCTGGAAGCAGAAACTATGAATGGTCTGTCATTCGCAGCTTGGCCCCTACTGACCCTCAAACAAGTTACGCCCAAGAGCAGTATGCTAAAGAGCAAGCGCGGAACAAATGTAAGGACTTCAGACAATTTTTTGCTACCAGCGAAGACCTCAACACAAACCAGAAAATCTATGACCAAGAGAAGTCTCATGGCGAGGAGTCTCAAGGCGAGAATACTGATGGGGAGGAGACCCACAGCGAGGAGACCCATGGTCAGGAGACAATTGAAGACCCTGTCATTCAAGGCTCAGACATGGAAGACCCTCAGAAGGATGACCCTGATGACAAAATCTATGAATGTGAGGACTGTGGCCTGGGCTTTGTGGATCTCACAGACCTCACAGACCATCAGAAAGTCCACAGCAGGAAGTGCCTGGTTGACAGTCGGGAGTACACACATTCTGTAATTCACACCCATTCCATCAGCGAGTATCAGAGAGATTACACTGGAGAGCAGCTGTATGAATGTCCAAAGTGTGGGGAATCTTTTATTCATAGCTCATTCCTTTTCGAGCATCAGAGAATCCATGAACAAGACCAGTTGTATTCCATGAAGGGGTGTGATGATGGTTTTATTGCCCTCTTGCCCATGAAGCCACGGAGGAATCGTGCTGCAGAGAGGAATCCTGCTCTTGCTGGGTCGGCCATTCGATGCCTTTTGTGTGGACAAGGCTTCATTCATAGCTCTGCCCTTAATGAGCATATGAGACTTCATAGGGAAGATGATTTACTGGAGCAGAGCCAGATGGCTGAGGAAGCTATCATTCCAGGCTTAGCCCTCACTGAGTTTCAGAGAAGTCAGACCGAAGAGAGACTCTTTGAATGTGCAGTCTGTGGAGAATCTTTCGTCAACCCAGCAGAACTTGCAGATCACGTAACTGTTCATAAGAATGAGCCCTATGAGTACGGGTCCTCCTATACTCACACCTCATTTCTTACTGAGCCCCTCAAAGGAGCTATACCATTCTATGAATGCAAGGATTGTGGTAAGTCCTTTATTCATAGCACAGTCCTCACTAAACATAAGGAGCTTCATCTGGAAGAAGAAGAAGAAGATGAAGCAGCAGCAGCTGCAGCAGCAGCAGCCCAGGAAGTTGAAGCCAATGTCCATGTTCCACAAGTAGTTCTGAGGATTCAGGGCTTAAACGTAGAGGCTGCTGAGCCAGAAGTGGAGGCTGCCGAGCCAGAAGTGGAGGCTGCTGAGCCAGAAGTGGAGGCTGCTGAGCCAAACGGAGAGGCTGAAGGGCCAGATGGAGAGGCTGCAGAGCCCATTGGAGAGGCTGGACAGCCAAATGGAGAGGCCGAGCAGCCAAATGGGGATGCTGATGAGCCAGATGGTGCAGGTATTGAAGACCCAGAAGAAAGAGCTGAAGAGCCAGAGGGAAAAGCTGAAGAGCCAGAGGGAGATGCCGACGAGCCTGACGGTGTGGGAATTGAAGACCCAGAAGAAGGTGAAGATCAAGAGATTCAGGTAGAAGAACCATACTATGACTGCCATGAATGCACAGAAACCTTCACTTCCAGCACAGCATTCAGTGAACACCTGAAAACTCATGCCAGCATGATCATATTTGAGCCTGCAAATGCCTTTGGGGAGTGCTCAGGCTACATCGAACGTGCCAGCACCAGCACAGGTGGTGCCAATCAAGCTGATGAGAAGTACTTCAAATGTGACGTCTGTGGGCAGCTCTTCAATGACCGCCTGTCCCTCGCCAGACACCAGAATACCCACACTGGCTGAGGGCATGGGGTAAAGGTTAGAAAACCTTCACCTAGGACTTGACCCTTACCAAACCACAGAGAATCCAAACCAATCCATGATAATGTCAGTAGGAGACTTAACCTTAGTGTGTTACACACCTGACTTAACATCTCTAAACTCAGATTGAAAAGAGACCGAATGTGCAGATTCCACAGTCTTAAGCTTTCCCCTTCAGATGTCAGTGTCTGCATGTGGGAAAGCCATAGCACACATCTTACCTTTCCAAGTAATCAGATTGAGAAAACCCTATGAGTATTCCAGACTACAGAGTTTGCCCAAATCAACTGTAAATGACACTTGTGTAACGTATATATAGTGTTTCATGAGGTGTATATAAAATAGCAAATTATGACAGAACAGTGATCACATATATTTGGATTTATATGATATACAGTTACAGTTTACTCTGCAGAGGTACCTTACCTGGTATTCTTTGAATTTTTTTTTTTTTTGGAGGAGGAAGAGAGCAACAAATTTGATTATATTTTTAAGTGTCTTAGATCCTGAGAAAGATTTATTGTGCATTATTTGAACCCTGTCAATATCTTTTTGAGTAATTGTTTTGTTTCTTACCCTTAAATAGTCTTGTGAAGCTGTAGGCATGATAGATAACATGGCTTTTACTCCTTACTGTTTGAAAAGATAAGTACTTTAGCTTCTTTCTGCAGCCATTTCATCTGCGCCAACACTTTGGAACCTAATACTGTGTAAGGCTTTACAATATACGGATTGGCTTTTTGTGACCCAGATTGATTGGTTGCCACATGTTATGTTTGTTGAAGTGGTTCTCATGCAAAAATATTACACATTTGTGTTCTGGGTTTTTTTTTTTTTTAACCAACTCAATATGTGTTTGATGATAGTGAATTGATAAAACCCGAAGCTTTTCCCTGTAAATCTTACATCTTTGCCTTTAAAGAATGGGTTACAACCATCACTAGATCACAGTAGTGCCTAATGAAGGTTGAGAACCGTAGGAGAGGCTCTCATGCTGTAAATAATGTTGCAGGCTAATAACCTTTCATCACTTCCTTTGTGCGCTTCCTGCCTTAAGTGACAAGTAGCAACATGGCTTGGGTCCCCTGTGCAGCATCAGCTTATGCTGCCACAAGTCAGTTTGCACCCTAGGTGCCCAGGAGCTAGTATCCTTAGATCTTTCTATCGCTAACTTAATTCTCTTCGTTATTTATCTGACCCTCTAACTCCATGTCTAACTTGCATTAAAAAAAAAAAAATTCTTTACAGTCAACCCAAGCTTAACATGGACTCAGGTTCCCCAGCAGCCTTAATTTGTTTTGTTAACATCTGTTCCTTCTTTTTCAGCTCTCCTAGAGTATTTCTGAGTGTTGTGTTCATCTAATCTTAGTATTCTTTTAATTACAAATTGACCTCACAGCTTGAGGTTTCTTGTGTCCTATTCTGTGGACTACCTGTGCTCCTTTGCTTCCCCTCCCCTCGCATAATAACTATATTAAGAAATTTTTTTTGGCCTTGAGTTGGCTGGAAAAAAAATATAAAATTTAAAAAATTTAAAAAAAAAGATTTGCAAAATGTAAGTGTAGATCATTTGAACAAGCAAAATTAAAGTACCCACTGGGGGAAATGTGTCTGAATCTTACTCTTCTGGATCTGCAGGATTAGGGCTTGGAAGTATGTCAAAGATGCAGGGAGTGTCAAAGTTTAGGAAGATTGTAGAGCTGAGAGCAAGAAGCAGAAATGAGTGAGTCAAAGAAGGGAGTCCTAATATATCACCAGATCTAGGAGGGGAGAGGAGACAGACAGAAGAAAACACCAGAGGCAAGAACTGTAGAAGGCCAGGTTTCTGAGAATGAATTGAGCGGGGTGTCCTGAGCAGTTTGGAAAAGGAGTTTTTGATGGTATGGTGTAGGTGAGGGCTGGCTGCATAGGAAGGACTGAGGTTGGAACGGACATCGGGAAAGCTGAGGGGCAGTGAGGTTTACTACATGGGAAAAGGACTCTTGAAACGAGAATCAGTGTTGATGTCGGGGTGAACTTTGTGGGTACATTACTTGGTGTTAACATTGTTGGCAGTGGTAGCCCCTTTTCAGAAAGCAACTTGCTGTAAGTCAGGGTGTCCGTTCCAACCTTCAGCTAGTGAAAAGGTAGTAACAAATGGTAAACAAGAGAATGATTGTTTAAACCTATCTGTGGACACTTAATGCAACTGTTTAAAAATGATAATCACGAGTTATGTAGCAACGTGGAAATATATTTACAGAACATTAAGTGGAGAAAGCAGGACACGAAAGTATATTTATACTACAGTTATAACTCAACAGTTCATTTATATGCTGTTCATTTAACAGTTCATTTAAACAGTTCATTATAACTGTTTAAAAATATATATGCTTATAGTCAAAAGCTGTTGTGGTGTTGTTGTTGTAGGCTTATAGTTGAGCATTATTTTCTTAAATTTCTTGAATGTTCTTTATGGTAGTGTTACTAAAAAGTTTATGATCACATTTTCATTGTGAACATAATTTGAACTCATTATCACACACTTGGAAAATACAGAAAAGTGGAGGAAAAAAAATCATATCCCCACCATCCAAAGACATATACTCTCCTCTTATCTTGTTCATTCTTGTTTCTGTGCACAGGTTTATGATTATAACTGTGTCAAAATGTATATTCAAAATAGCTGTTACATTACCTTTGTGGAATTATGGTTAAATACTTTCACTTTAATTTTTTCAAATGTTCCCTATAATAATGTCCTGATAACAGTGTATTATGTGTGTCTCCATTGGTGTGCATAATACATACCCAGAGGAAAAATTAGAAAATAAAGTAAATTATTTTAAAAAATTACCTATATTCCCAACACCTAACAACTACTGCTAACATCTTGATCTGTTTCCTCTATCTTGTTTCAGTGCACACGCTTGTGATAACAGTGTTAAATATGTGTGCATAAAGTCTTAAATGAAAAGATGTGGAAAATAACTAAAATAGTGTTGTCATTGTGGGAATTTGGTTAAATATTTTGTCTCAAATTCCTTAAATAATCTTTGGTGTTTTGGTAATAAATTTTATGTATGTATTTTCCATTACAAATATAATACATACTCATACAAAACTTTGGAAATTCAGTAAAGAAAATTCACACATATTCCCAACACCCAACAACAATTAACTGTTAACATCTTGATCTGTGCACTAGTCTGTGATTATTAGGGTGTTAGTGATAAGTATGCATAAATGTCAAAGATGGGAAGAAAGATGAAAAACAAGAAATAGTTGTGTGGTTGTTGTGGGATTATGGTTATTTTGTTTCGGTTTCCTTGAAAGGTCATCATTCTAGTGTTTTGGTAGTCCACCTTTACTACATATATTTCCATTATATATGAAATGTGTTCATTATAGAAACTTTGAAGTTACAGAAATGTAGAAGAGAAACTCACCCATGTTTTCACCATCCAAAGAGTGTGGTTAACATCTTGATATATTTTCTTCATCTTGTTTCTGTGCACAGGTTTTTGGTTTGTTAATATGGTTGTGGTCATTCTATCTGTAATAGTGTCAACAATAAAAATAAAGTTAAAAATAAATATTTCTCAGTCTCTTTTGTCTGTTTTGTTTT